CCTAAAATAAAATTCCTGCCTTCCAGGAATTCAACAGTTTGTTAAGGAACACAGACCCATAAGCAGGGGTGGTAAATGCTACACTAAATTTGGAAACCAAGTACAGGAGGAAGACAGGAAAACAGTGAGGAGCAGAGTGCGGGAGAGGCTACCAGCTACAAGACCAGTTGGAAGGCTATTGCTGTAGTCCAGGGGAGAGGTTACAAGAGCCTGAATTAGGGTGTGGCTATAGAAATGGAAGGAATACAAGTAATGTTAACAGGCCAATTGCAACCATACTGTGAAAACCTTACTGGTTGCAAGCAGTACGAAGGTGAAACTTATCCAACCAAGTCAAGGGCAGTGTTGCACACACACACACACACACACACAAAGTAGTAGGACAGCTGAATTAATCAAGTATAATTGAAAGCATACTTTTATTTAGCTTCGGTTATGAGAGTGTTTTAGTGCGAAATATTTAGATATTTGCCCCCATTTTCCCCACTTAACTCAGAAGCTGGAGAAATGTTAACACATATTGTATAACGCTTTCTATGTTCTAGGTTTTTTCTGAGAGCTTCACGTTTGTTGACTCCTCTATCCTCATTAACCTTTATTTTATAGATGAGGAAACTCAAACAGAAGGTTAGATAACTTGCCCAGGGTAAAGCAGCTGATAAATCAAGTAGCTAGGAAGAAACCCAAGCATTCTGGCTATTCTTAACACTACACCAGAATAAACGGGGCCGGCACACAACGCTAAGGCAAGTCACGTATCTGTATCGGATCGTGAAACAATCACTCTTACGGTTGGCAAAGGTTCTGGGATCGCAATTTCCCCACCTATAAAATGGAGATAACGACGCCGGGAGTTTGGTGCAGAGAGAGAGAATGAATATGAAAGTGAACTTCAAACTATGTATGTGGCTCCACGTACTACTTTTTCCAAATATGAATACTGGAATCCATAAACTGCAATTTATCAGTCCGTAAAACTCGTAGCGTCAGGGCGAGACTCCGCCTCTGGGGCCCCGCCCACCGCGAGCGGCAGGTGGGGCCGGCAGATCTTCTTTGCGCATGCGGAAACCGCTGCCCGCTTCCACCTCTAACCCAGGCTCAGAGTAGCTGCTGTTTCTGAGAGAACGATTCGTAGGACAGCCCCTGACGCCATTCCCTTTTGCCCTTCTTTCTGCGGGCCTTTCCGGTACTTGAGCGGTGTCCAGAGCGTGGCCAGTTCTCGTCTATCTGGCTGCCTTTAGGGAGCGGTGCCTAGCGTTGGCCAATAGTTGGCTGTCGAAAGTGCCGGCCCCCGCGCCGGCGCCTGCAGCAGCCGGGTGGGAAGGCTCAAGATGGCGTGCTTGTTGGAGACCCCAATCCGCATGAGCGTCCTTTCGGTGAGTGACCCGCCGCGGCCGCCCGCCCGCCCGTAAAACCTGTTTTTTTTTTTTTTAAAAAAAGTTTTTTTAAAGAAAAAGACGACTTTCACCTTTCACTATGTTGCTCTTGAACCAGGACCAGGAATGAAAGTTACTGGGAGATAACTTCGAAGGATTTTGCAACAAATTCGAGCTGTCCGACTCTGAGAATGGTCAGTTTACCAATGGTTCATTTGCTATTGTTCAGATGTCATAATTTTTCCCCCCACTTTCTAGGAAGTAACAGCTAGCAGTCGCCACTATGTTGACAGGCTATTTGACCCTGATCCCCAGAAAGTTCTACAAGGTGTCATGTAAGTAGTATGTATTTAAGAGTCTATCAAAAACATACTTTATTTTTTCTTCCCCTTAATTCAGAGACATGAAAAATGCTGTAATTGGAAACAACAAGCAGAAAGCCAATCTCATTGTTTTAGGAGCTGTTCCAAGGTATGTTTGCTGTCTCACCCCTTTCTTGCCATGTCTCTTCGTTTATTAAGTTCCTTCTTTTTAGATTGTTGTACTTGCTTCAGCAAGAAACCTCAAGCACAGAGCTGAAAACTGAATGTGCAGTGGTGTTGGGAAGTCTTGCTATGGGTACTGAAAACAATGTCAAGTCTCTACTGGACTGCCATATTATCCCTGCCTTATTGCAAGGTATGTAGGGAAGCCATTTTTGCTCAATTAAGGGATTAGTCCTAAATCTCATTTCTGTTAATAGGACTACTGTCCCCAGACCTGAAGTTTATTGAAGCTTGCCTCCGATGCCTGCGTACCATCTTCACCAGTCCTGTCACTCCAGAGGAGCTACTGTATACAGTGAGTTTTAGATGTATTTGAGACATTAGTTAGAGTTTCTTGTTGCTGTGTTCTCCTTCCCTAGGATGCCACAGTGATACCACACCTCATGGCACTGCTTAGCAGGTCCCGCTATACCCAGGAGTACATCTGTCAGATCTTCTCACACTGCTGTAAAGTAAGAACCAGAATAAATGTTATCTATAATGTTAAATATATTGTTGTATTCTTTTTTCTTACAGGGGCCAGATCATCAAACAATTTTATTTAACCACGGTGCAGTTCAGAATATTGCTCACCTACTAACCTCACTGTCCTACAAAGTAAGATGTTAAAAATTGTGGCCAGATTTGTACACATTTTTTGTTTGTTCATTTATTTTTACAGGTTCGAATGCAAGCACTGAAATGTTTCTCAGTTTTAGCTTTTGAAAACCCCCAGGTATCGATGACCCTGGTAAATGGTAGGCTGGAGCTTTCAGTGGCACCTACATGATCCTTAATCATTGTTGTTTGTTTTATTTCTAGTTTTGGTTGATGGAGAATTGTTACCACAGATTTTTGTGAAGATGTTACAGAGGGATAAGCCTATTGAGATGCAGCTCACATCAGCAAAATGGTAAAAGTCAGGACAATGTGGGAAGAAAGACAGCAAAAACTTATTTTCTGCTGTCTTATTCCAGTTTAACTTACATGTGTAGAGCTGGAGCAATTCGGACAGATGATAACTGTATTGTATTAAAGGTAAGCTAATTAATTATCTTTAAAATGTGAAAAAAAGCAAATAATTAATCTCACTACCTTTCAGACATTACCTTGTTTGGTTCGAATGTGCAGTAAGGAGAGATTACTAGAGGAGAGAGTTGAAGGAGCTGAGACACTTGCCTATCTGATTGAACCAGATGTTGAGCTACAGAGAATCGCTAGCATAACTGATCACCTCATTGCCATGCTTGCTGATTATTTCAAGTATCCCAGCTCAGTGAGTGCCATCACTGATATTAAAAGGGTATGTTATTTTCCTTTTTTAGCAGCTCAAGGTGAGTTGGAACATATCCTTTTTTTCCCCATAGCTTGATCATGATTTAAAACATGCTCACGAACTCCGCCAGGCTGCATTCAAGCTCTATGCCTCTCTTGGAGCAAATGATGAAGACATCCGGAAGAAGGTGAGTCTGGGAGAGGGGCGTCCCCCAGTCCTGTTATTTATGCAGCATTAACCTTTTTCTCCAGATCATTGAGACTGAAAATATGATGGACCGAATTGTGACTGGCTTGTCTGAGTCTAGTGTCAAGGTGCGGTTAGCTGCCGTCAGGTATGAGCTTTAAATGGTCTGAATAAAAACCTCTTGTGAAGCTAATTTTGATTATTCTTTGTAGATGTTTGCACAGTTTATCCAGATCTGTGCAGCAGCTTCGAACCAGTTTCCAGGATCATGCTGTTTGGAAACCTTTAATGAAGGTAAGAAGAAAGGGTCAGCCAGTAACAGCTGTATCATTAGTAGTATCCTTTTTTAATTCCATAGGTTTTACAAAATGCACCAGATGAAATCCTAGTGGTAGCATCTTCCATGCTGTGTAATCTTCTTCTTGAATTTTCTCCAAGCAAAGAGGTTAGTATTGATTTTCTTTTCCTAGACTTTGCCTGTGATTTTTTTTTTCCCTGTCCAATGGCAGCCAATTTTGGAATCAGGAGCCGTAGAGCTACTTTGTGGATTAACTCAGAGTGAAAATCCTGCTTTACGAGTGAATGGAATTTGGGCTTTAATGGTACGTTTCACTTTTATATATATCATAACTTACATGATTCTTGCAACTTCTTTAATCCTTTCAGAATATGGCATTTCAGGCTGAACAAAAAATAAAAGCAGATATTTTACGAAGCTTGAGTACTGAACAGCTATTCCGGTTATTATCAGATTCAGATTTGAATGTGCTGATGAAGACATTGGGACTTCTTAGAAATCTCCTCTCCACTCGTCCTGTAAGTAAAATCACCCAGGCTTCCAAATTAGCTTGATAATTATGGATTTCCCATTGTTTTACAGCATATAGATAAAATAATGAGTACTCATGGAAAGCAAATTATGCAAGCCGTCACTCTTATTCTAGAAGGGGAACATAACATTGAGGTCAAAGAGCAGGTACGTTGTTCCTTTCTCTTGGGGAATATTTTTTCCTGACTGTTGGCCCTTTGTTCTTTTCCAGACACTGTGCATCTTAGCCAACATAGCGGATGGGACAACAGCAAAAGATCTTATTATGACCAATGATGATATCCTACAGAAAATCAAGTATTACATGGTGAGCCCTTGTCCCCTTTCACCGTAGGATTATTTGATTTTTTTTTCTTTTTCTGTATTAATAGGGCCATTCACATGTTAAACTGCAGCTTGCAGCCATGTTTTGTATATCAAACCTCATATGGAATGAAGAGGAAGGTAAGAGATTGGTGAGATTTGTTTTGAAAAAAATGTTCCCAGTAACCTGGCTTTAATCGTTTAGGTTCACAAGAACGCCAGGATAAATTACGAGACATGGGCATCGTAGATATTCTACACAAACTGAGTCAGTCACCAGATTCAAACCTTTGTGACAAGTGAGTATGAATGTGAAAAGGCCTTGCTTTGGGATGATGGCTAACAGGAATTTTGTGATTTCAGGGCAAAGATGGCACTGCAGCAGTACCTGGCATGATGGGAGTGCCCCTGGGCACCTGCGAGCATCCCACCTCCTTGTTTAAGGAAGTACAGGAACCAGCCTCATTTGATTCCTTCTATTTGCACAAGTCACCTTGGACTGCAGGGAGCTGTTTTGCAAAAGCAGTTTAGTAGGCTTAGATCTCAAATTCATCTTGAGAACATTTTTTTGAGGTAGTAATTTCCTCAGAAGACTCTTGTGTTTTGTTTTGGTTTTTTTTTCTGAGCTACTCGGACTCTTTATTAGAACAATCAATCATTTTCCTTTGGACCTACAATTTTTGCCTATGCTGCAGCCACTTTGTGAGTGAGAATGAATATGTCTGTGTGAACACACAGGCATGCGTGTGTATGTGCACGTACATGGGCCAGAATGAATGGATGTGTGTGTGTGAGGGATACCTCAGATTTTTCTTTTCTTATTTTGTGTGAAAATCTCTTTTCTACAGATTTTCCAGGGTTTAAGCATTGCTTGCTGTATAAAAAACTTTACTGAATTATATACAGTTTGAATGAAATGTTATTTTAAAAACAAAACAATTGTTAAGTGTTCCATAAAGGTTATGTTGAATTTTGGTCAGATGAATATTTGTAAGTAAAAAATATATGCATTTCTGAACCTCAACTTACATAGATTTTCTTTATATAAAAAAAAAGAAAAAAAAAGAAAAAGTTGGCTATAGTTGGCCTGATTAACAGGCACTATACATGGTGCTGTGCAAAATAGTAAGCTAGCATCTTACTGCCGTCAATATTAGCAGGTACAGAGCCTTTTTTCATCCTAATTCAGTAAGTTCTCAGGCTTCCAAGTCAAATGGAGAAGTAAAGTGAGGCAACAGATTCACCATAGGCTTTTTGAAGCATCAAAGGGAAATATAACTACTGATAGTGAAAGCCCAGCCATGACCCAGATGGGCTTACCCTTGACAGGAACTGGGGACCAAGAGCCTCCCAATTGCCCTAACTCCTGTCATTGGTATTAGCAATATCTGGCCAGATTTAGAACCAGTCATGGAAACTTGTGCTCAAACTAAAAGTAGGTCATCACTTCCCAGAAACAGAATACCTTGTGCTTCCTGAAACAGCATATATCACTGTGAAACTAAAGAATATTCTACAGACACCCCTGTAGAAAGAAACAAAGAACAGGATAGTTTAGAAAGCTTTCTGTTAGCTGTATTCAGCAAATTTCATACTAGTTGCTCAGGACTGCTAGTTGGTATGCTTTTGTAAAACGAGATTGAAATTTAATAAAAGATGCAACTAAAATCTTTCCTGCATGAAGCTAAAAGCACTCAAGTTGAGAGAGGGGCAAGGGAATCTCCCCAGGATGACTGAAGATGACTTCTTTTTACAGCAAGTACTGTTAGCCTTTCTGCACCCCTTAGCTTGGCCCCTGCTCCAACTTCTGGGTCAGCAGCAAGGTGAACTCAACAGAAGTTGCTCTTGACTGTTTGAAGGTAGAAGCAGCCTACCTTTTCTCTTTGCTAAAAGAAGGTCAAAGGCTTCGCAACCAGGATGCAAGGTCTGCGGTCCAGAAGCTTGCGGTGAGTGTGTGCCACTGATGGAGCTCCAAGCCCACCCACCAGCCACTCCTGATGGGGTTGCTCACACTGCAGCTGCCCTATCACCACCCTGCACGTTCCTTGGAAGATTTAAATGTTTGGTTGCAAATGAATGTTTTAAAAATGTATTTAATGCAATTTTTCCTGCTCTCAACATGACCACCCAAGATTCAAACACAGAGACTTCCAAGTTACTATTTTTTCAGAACATCACCGATTTTAAAATCTGTCACAACAGGACTTGGTTTTGTGCAGATATCAGAGTGCTAATGTGAGAAACCCAGTTAAAAGAAAACTTAGTTTATTGGGAAGAAAGCCTCAGGCCCACTCGTTTCTAGAACTGTGAAAATATCCTTGGTTGGCATTTTTAACACAAAACACTATAGTGTTGGTATTAAATAGTACTAGGTAAATATAAAGAAACCAATAATGAATTGCTGAGACAATCTTGAACCCAAATAGCATTAGAAAGCTGAAGGCCCAATGAAATAACACTTTCACACTTAAACTCTGTGGATAAATTTTGCCTGTGGGTATAAACAGATGGTCAAATTAAAAATGCTTTACTATAATTAACTTTTCTGATTTGAATGAAGGGAAATGTATTTATTGAAACAAAGCTGTTTGCTGCTTTATGCAGGTGCAGTGTTCAGTCAGCAAGGAAGTGGGAAGAGTGGACATGGTATTGTGTCTACACCCAAGTTCTTAACTAAGCTTCTCGCTCTAATACTGCATTCTGTTTCTCCTTTTGTGCCCTGATTGTAATCCAAAATTTATGAACTAGAAAAGAATGTCCAATTTAATAAGTTGCATTTTTTTTTCTTTAAGCACTTTATTCAGAACAATACATGTTCTTCTGGTAGTGTTTGGATAATATGATTTTAACACATGCTAATAAAAGCCAAGAAAAATCATGGCAACTTCTAAAAAGGAGTCTGTTTTCCAAATGTCTAGAACATTAG